CCTGCCTGGTGCTGCCTTCAAATACTGCTCTGCAGCATTGACTGAGCACCTGTTGTGCAGGCATCCACTTGCTCAGCTCAGGATGGGGAGGCAGCAGGCACCCATGACTCAGCAGTGCCTGTGGCTTATGGCCAGCATTTACCCTGAGTGGATTTGGGATAGTTTAAACATCATTCTTGGATGAATTTTTTTTTATTATACTTTAAGTTTTAGGGTACATATGCACAACGTGCAGGTTTGTTACATATGTATACACGTGCCATGTTGGTGTGCTGCACCCATTAACTCGTCATTTAGCATTAAGTATATCTCCTAATGCTATCCCTCCCCCCTCCCCCCACCCCACAACCGTCCCCAGTGTGTGATGTTCCCCTTCCTGTGTCCGTGTGTTCTCATTGTTCAATTCCCACCTATGAGTGAGAACACGCGGTGTTTGGTTTTTTGCCTTAATCCTCACAACAATCAGGAAGGAAGATTTAATTATCTCTCTTTTGCAGAAGAGTAATTTGATACTCAGATTGTTTATAAAGGTTGCATAGCTATAAGTACACGGCCTGGGATGTTAGACTCACCTTTGGCCCCATGGGCTCATCCTTCTATAGAGTTGCCTCTATCTTTGAAGTAACTTAAATTACTTCAGGTTAGAAAACACTTCCTCTTTTATGTCACTCTGGTAAGAATCTGAAGCAAAGTGGAAGTTGGCAGATACAATCATCTTTTAGGAGAGAAGATACCTTTGTCACTCCTCATCTCCCGACCATCAGGTCTTCTAGGGATGGAGGAGAAACTGTTAGGGCAATGAAGGAGGAAGAAAATAAGAATCTGCTATTCATAGTCCTGAGGCTTCAACACTAAGACAAGCCACTCCCACACTCTGTAGGTGACGGCAAGGGCAGGCACACAGGGAGGGAACCAGCTGCTGGAATGCCAGCCCGGTTGATGCACCAGGCGGATGCCAACCAGCTGTCTCATGGCCCAAGCCAGACCCAGAACCCTTTATATAAAGACAGCCCTCTTCCCAGATGCCTCAGCCTGAAGGACTGCTTGCCTGTGAGGAGGGTGAGTCTAGGAACTGGATCCTGGGATCGGGGAACCTTGGACTTTCTGGCTTACTCCATCTTAGGTAACTCCACCTTGCCTCTAAGAAGAGCTGGGGAAAAACATTTCTGAGGCCTGCAGACTGTCACACTTCAGGTGATTAGCAACAGCAACCTGACTGGGCAAGTCACCCTCCTGACCCTGGTCTCTTTGCCCTCAGGTCACTCTTGACTGGCTGCATCAGGACCATGTGTGACCAGCAGCAGATCCAGTGCCGCCTGCCGCTCCAACAGTGCTGCGTCAAGGGTCCCTCCTTCTGCTCCTCTCAATCCCCCTTTGCCCAGAGCCAAGTGGTGGTTCAAGCCCCTTGTGAGATGCAAATTGTGGACTGCCCTGCATCATGCCCAGTTCAAGTTTGCCAGGTGTCAGACCAGGCTCCATGCCAGTCTCAGACCACACAGGTGAAGTGCCAGTCTAAGACCAAGCAGGTGAAGGGCCAGGCTCAATGTCAGTCTAAGACCACCCAGGTGAAGGGCCAGGCTGCATCCCAATCTCAAACTTCCTCTGTTCAAAGCCAGGCTCCATGCCAATCTGAGGTGTCCTACGTGCAGTGCGAAGCGTCACAACCTGTTCAGACTTGCTTCGTAGAATGTGCTCCAGTTTGTTATACAGAAACTTGTTATGTAGAATGCCCAGTCCAGAACTATGTACCCTGTCCAGCTCCTCAGCCTGTCCAGATGTATAGAGGGCGTCCTGCAGTGTGCCAGCCTCAGGGAAGATTCTCCACCCAGTGCCAGTATCAAGGCTCCTATAGCAGTTGTGGCCCCCAGTTTCAGTCAAGGGCTACCTGCAACAACTACACCCCCCAGTTCCAGTTGAGGCCTTCCTACAGCAGCTGTTTCCCTCAGTATCGGTCCCGGACTTCATTTAGTCCCTGTGTGCCCCAGTGCCAGACCCAGGGCTCCTATGGGAGCTTCACTGAACAGCACCGCTCTCGGAGCACCAGCAGATGCCTTCCTCCTCCTCGGCGGCTGCAGCTTTTCCCCCGCAGCTGTTCCCCACCAAGACGTTTTGAGCCCTGCTCCAGCAGCTACCTGCCACTAAGACCCTCTGAAGGTTTCCCTAACTACTGCACCCCACCCCGCCGCTCTGAACCCATATATAACAGTCGCTGTCCTCGCCGCCCCATTTCAAGCTGCTCTCAGAGACGTGGCCCCAAGTGCCGAATCGAGATTTCCTCCCCGTGCTGCCCCAGGCAGGTTCCCCCACAGAGGTGTCCTGTTGAGATTCCTCCCATCAGACGCCGCTCCCAGAGCTGTGGCCCGCAGCCCTCCTGGGGCGCCTCCTGCCCTGAGCTGAGGCCACACGTAGAGCCACGTCCACTCCCAAGCTTCTGTCCACCACGGCGTCTTGACCAGTGTCCAGAGTCACCACTGCAGCGATGTCCACCTCCTGCTCCACGTCCACGTCTGCGCCCAGAACCATGCATAAGTCTAGAACCACGCCCGCGTCCTCTACCACGACAACTTTCAGAACCTTGTTTGTATCCAGAACCACTTCCAGCACTACGTCCAACACCGCGGCCAGTTCCCCTTCCTCGCCCAGGGCAGTGTGAGATTCCAGAGCCACGTCCATGCCTGCAGCCCTGTGAGCACCCAGAGCCTTGTCCACGACCAGAGCCAATTCCCCTGCCGGCGCCCTGCCCAAGCCCGGAGCCCTGCAGGGAGACTTGGCGCAGCCCCAGCCCATGCTGGGGCCCAAATCCAGTTCCATACCCAGGAGACCTAGGCTGTCATGAGTCTAGTCCACACCGCCTAGACACCGAAGCTCCCTACTGTGGCCCATCCAGTTACAACCAGGGGCAAGAGAGTGGTGCTGGCTGTGGGCCTGGTGATGTGTTTCCAGAGCGGAGGGGTCAGGATGGCCATGGAGACCAAGGCAATGCCTTTGCTGGAGTGAAAGGGGAAGCAAAGAGTGCTTATTTTTAAAGGAAAGGTGACTGAGATAACCCTCTCTCCTGCTCTGAAAATGTTGTTCCTCCTATTCCACAATTTCCAGTACGCTCTTGTTTGAATCTCTCCAAAGATATTCAGAGACTCCCTATTACGAAGGTGATGTCCAAACTCCTTTGCCTATCATCCAAAGATCCACACCTGGGTCTCAGATGCCTCTCCAGCCTCACGTGTCACTCCTCGCCCGTACGCATCCTCGGCTCTAGCCAGACCAGTCTGGCCACTGGGCACAGCTTGGGTGTTCCCCAGGCCATACTTTAGATGTCCCTGCCTCCAAGCCTCTGCTCACTCTTCCCCACTCTGCCTGGACCACTTCTCTCCTCCTCCCCAGCTTCTGAAATCCACCCCATCTTTCAGTGCCTCTCCCTTGGAGCCTTCTTTGCTTGTTCCCACTCACAAGAACCTGTGCCGACTTCCTAGAACTCACTGCATCCCCCGCACTACTTGGTAACTGCCTGGTGACATCTCTTGAATTGTTATTTCACTTTGCAGGCATGTCTTCCTTATCTGCCCAACTAGGTTGTAAACTCCCAACTGAGTGGAGTCGGAGAATCTCTAAATCTCAGTGTCTATCCTGGGGCTGGCTGTTGCTTAGCAAGGCTTGTGGGTTGGCAGCTTGAACCATGTTCTGTCCTGATGCTCAACTGCAGGAACTGAGGTGAGAGGAGGCCATGTGACAATAAAGATCATTATGTACTCACTGCCTGAGTCCTGAGTCATTCCTGCTTTTATTCCT